GGACAGGGATTCTAGGAAGGAGTAGACAGAGACTCAAGGAGGCCTCGACGGAGATCCCAGGGAGACTGACTGCCTGCTGCATAGGAGGGAGGCTCCCAGCTGTGTCCCTGAGCTGCATAGGAGGGAGGCTCCCAGCTGTGTCCCTGAGCTTCATCCACTCTGTAACCTGTGACAAAACGGAGCATTATCTGTCAATGAGCACATCTGTGCCGCAGTTTTTGGGATGGTGCCAGGGTAGGGGTGAGGGACAAGTTGAGGGGACAGGTTGAGGTGGGGTCCCTGTGAGGCCCTCCTGGACGGAGTGGACCTTATGAGACACTCCCTAGCTGAATTCCCAGCAGGAAGCTGGTGCCCAGAGCACCCTGGACTAACGGGCGGGAGAGGGACTTTGTTTTGGGAGGCTCTTTGTAGATCAAGGCATTAAAATTGCACCTTTGGGGAAAGCATGTTCCAGAGCACCAGACACCCCGAGGCACCCTGAGTTGTGGGGGGGGAGGGTGATGGAATTTGGGGCCCTCGCTGAAGCCCTTCATTATCCAAGCCAGGCGCGGGGTGGCACGTAGTTCCCACAGCGGCCCCTGGACGGAGGAGAGGGCCTGGGCCGTCCACACCTGCAGAAATCTGGAGCTGGTCCGCCTAGACCAGGGGAAATCGGGGTCCCGTCCGGGTACACTGGCAGAACTCAGGGGTCAGATCCTCTGCCCTGGAGCATTCAGATTTGTGCCTCTACGTTATGGAAACCAGGGGCCCGTCCGGGTGCAACGTGGCATCCACAAAATGGCAGGTCCCCGAGCTCCGGGCTCCGAGAGAACAAAAGCAGAAGCCACTGCCGCCCGCGCTCGGGGAGGAGCCGCCCAGGTGGGCGCGTCCGGGGCTAGGCGGGAGCTGCGCAGCCGGGTCCAGGGGAGACGCCCCGCCCCGGCCGGACCCTCGGAGCCTCCTAGGGGAGACCCCGGCCCCGCCCCTCTCTCGCCCGGATCGGGCGGGGCCCCGGGAACGCGCGCGGCGAAGGCGGCCTCGGCCCAGTGCACAGCGGGACCAGGCAGAGTTCGGGGAAAGCGTCGGAGTTCGGGAGACCAGGGTCCAGCATGGGTTTCAGCACAGCAGACGGCGGGGGCGGCCCAGGCGCCCGGGTAAGAGGGGGCACGGGGACTGCGGCGGGTGGCTAAAGTTTCTGAATTCTCTCTTTCATTTCAGGATCTGGAATCTCTTGATGCCTGTATCCAGAGGACGCTCTCTGCCTTGTACCCACCGTTTGAAGCCACGGCAGCCACGGTGCTCTGGCAGCTGTTCAGCGTGGCCGAGAGGTGCCACGGTGGGGACGGGCTGCACTGCCTCACCAGCTTCCTCCTCCCAGCCAAGAGGGCCCTGCAGCACCTGCAGCAGGAAGCCTGTGTGAGTACCTCCCTTGTAGCTCTGAGACCGTGCCACCACTAACCTCCCTCCTCTCTTGTCTCAGGCCAGGTACAGGGGTCTGGTCTTCCTGCACCCAGGCTGGCCGCTGTGCGCCCATGAGAAGGTGGTGGTGCAGCTGGCGTCCCTGCACGGAGTCAGGCTCCAGCCCGGGGACTTCTACCTGCAGGTCACGTCGGCGGGGAAGCAGTCAGCTAGACTGGTCTTGAAATGCCTGTCCCGGCTGGGAAGAGGCACAGAGGAAGTCACCGTCCCTGAGGCCATGTATGGCTGTGTCTTCACGGGGGCGTTCCTGGAGTGGGTGAACCGGGAGCGGCGCCATGTCCCCCTGCAAACCTGCTTGCTGACCTCAGGCTTGGCCGTCCACCGAGCCCCGTGGAGCGACGTCACTGACCCTGTCTTTGTCCCCAGCCCTGGAGCCATCCTGCAGAGCTACTCCAGCTGCACAGGTCCTGAGCGGCTGCCCAGCAGCCCCTCAGAGGCCCCAGTCCCCACCCAAGCCACAGCAGGCCCCCATTTCCAGGGAAGCGCCTCTTGCCCCGACACCCTGACCTCACCCTGCCGCCGAGGGCATACGGGCAGCGACCAGCTCAGGCACCTTCCTTATCCAGAAAGAGCCGAGCTGGGAAGCCCCAGGACCCTGTCTGGAAGCTCAGACAGGGACTTCGAAAAGGTCAGCCCCTCAGAGCAGGGCCCACGGATGCCCCCTGAGAACTGTGGGGGGTCGGGGGAGAGGCCGGACCCCATGGACCAGGAGGACAGACCCAAGGCCCTCACCTTCCACACAGACCTGGGCATCCCGAGCAGCAGGAGGCGGCCGCCGGGGGACCCCACTTGTGTGCAGCCTAGACGCTGGTTCAGGGAGTCGTACATGGAAGCCTTGCGGAACCCCATGCCCCTGGGCAGCTCTGAGGAGGCCCTCGGGGACCTGGCCTGCAGCTCCCTGACTGGAGCCAGCAGGGACCTGGGGACTGGGGCAGTAGCCAGTGGGACCCAGGAGGAAACCTCTGGCCCCCGGGGAGACCCCCAACAGACCCCAAGTCTAGAGAAGGAGAGGCACACACCCAGCCGGACAGGTCCAGGAGCTGCAGGGCGGACTCTTCCCAGGAGATCTCGGTCCTGGGAAAGGGCACCCAGAAGCTCCAGAGGGGCCCAGGCTGCAGCCTGCCACACCTCCCACCACTCAGCAGGCTCCAGGCCTGGGGGCCACCTAGGAGGACAAGCTGTGGGGACCCCAAACTGTGTCCCAGTAGAGGGTCCCGGCTGCACCAAAGAGGAAGGTAAATGCTCCCCACGCCCTCCCCTGCGCACCCATCTTTGACACGGCCTCTTTCCTTTGTCCAGACGTTCTTGCATCCTCAGCCTGTGTCAGCACAGACGGCGGCAGCCTCCATTGCCACAACCCCAGCGGGCCTTCCGATGTGCCTGCCCGGCAGCCACACCCCGAGCAAGAAGGGTGGCCACCCGGCACAGGAGACTTCCCCAGCCAGGTGCCCAAGCAGGTGCTGGACGTCAGTCAGGAGCTGCTGCAGTCCGGGGTCGTCACCCTCCCAGGTGAGAGCACATGCCAGGCTCTCCTGTCAGGGCCTTGGCAGCTGCCCTGTCTCTGTCTCCGCAGGGACCCGAGACCGTCATGGCAGAGCAGTGGTGCAGGTCCGCACCAGGAGCCTGCTCTGGACCAGGGAACACTCGTCCTGTGCTGAGCTGACCCGCCTGCTGCTGTACTTCCATAGCATCCCCAGGTGGGACGGGGGGCAAGGCCGCACCCTGCAGAGTGGTTAAGATGGGCTGTCTTTCCCTCCCCAGGAAAGAGGTCCGGGACCTGGGGCTGGTTGTCCTGGTGGATGCACGCAGGAGTCCAGCTGCCCCTGCCGTCTCCCAGGCCCTCTCAGGATTGCAGGTACGGCAAGGTTGTCATATCCCTTGGGTGTGAATCAGTAATATTTATTTCTTATTTATTTCAGAACAACACATCTCCTATAATTCATAGTATCTTGCTGTTGGTAGATAAAGAATCTGCATTTAGGCCTGACAAGGATGCAATAATTCAGGTAATGGTTTAGACTGTGGGATCCTGAGTGATAGCCATGACCAACGAGTGCCTCTTCTTGGCAGTGTGAGGTCGTGAGCTCCCTGAAGGCCGTGCACAAATTTGTTGACAGCTGCCAGCTGACCGCAGACCTCGACGGCTCCTTTCCCTACAGCCATGGTGACTGGATCTGCTTCCGTCAGGTAGGTTCAGCCTGCAGCTGCTGCACATGCGACTTATAATCTCCTCCCTCTCAACTCACAACAGAGGCTGGAACACTTCGCTGCAAACTGTGAAGAAGCCATCATTTTCCTACAGAATTCATTCTGCTCCCTGAACACCCACAGAACCCCAAGAACAGCCCAGGTGAGTCCTCAGACTTGCAGGTAAGTTCATTTGTTAAAGGCTTATTCCTCCCCATCCCGTGCAGGAAGTCGCCGAGTTAATTGACCAGCATGAGACGATGATGAAGCTTGTCCTGGAAGACCCACTGCTTGTGTCTCTCAGGCTGGAGGGGGGCACCGTCCTGGCGCGGCTGAGGAGAGAAGAGCTTGGCACAGAAGACAGCCGGTGAGCGCTCACAGGGGTCATGCTGGGCCCTGTGGAAGCCTGAGGACTGCCTTCTCTTCCTCAGGGACACCCTGGAGGCCGCCACAAGCCTGTACGACCGAGTGGATGAGGAGGTGCACAGGCTGGTCCTCACCTCGAACAATCGTCTCCAGCAGCTGGAGCACCTCCGGGAGCTGGCGTCACTCCTGGAAGGGAATGACCAGGTCAGAGCTGCAGGAGGAAGGCGGCCCGGTCAGCTTGTACTGATGCTTTGTTCCTTGGGTACAGCAATCCTGCCAGAAAGGACTACAGCTGGCGAAGGAGAACCCGCAACGTACAGAGGAAATGGTCCAGGATTTCAGAAGGGGCCTGAGCGCCGTGGTCAGCCAGGCTGAGTGCAGGGAGGGAGAGCTGGCCAGGTGGACCCGCTCGTCCGAGTTGTGCGAGACGGTAAGAGACCCAGTGGGCGTGCGTCCCAGGGACTGCACTGAGCAGAGCCCTCCTTGTCCCACAGGTGAGCAGCTGGATGGGGCCCCTGGACCCGGAGGCTTGTCCCTCCTCACCCGTGGCTGAGTGTTTGAGGAGCTGTCACCAGGAGGCTACCTCGGTGGCTGCAGAGGCCTTCCCCGGGGCAGGTGTGGCAGTGCTGAAGCCTCATGCCCTGGGGAAACCGTGGGCATCACAGCAAGACCTGTGGCTGCAGTACCCCCAGACCCGGCTCCGTCTGGAAGAGGCCCTTTCTGAGGCTGCCCCAGACCCCAGCTTACCGCCCCTTGCCCAGAGCCCCCCAAAGCATGAGCGTGCCCAGGAGGCCATGAGGAGGCACCAGAAGCCACCCTCATTCCCCAGCACGGACAGTGGGGGTGGTGCCTGGGAACCTGCGCAACCACTGTCCGGCCTCCCTGGACGAGCGCTTCTGTGTGGACAGGACGGGGAGACCCTGCGCCCAGGGCTGTGTGCTCTGTGGGACCCACTGTCCCTCCTCAGGGGCCTTCCAGGGGCAGGGGCCACCACGGCCCACCTGGAGGACAGCTCTGCCTGTTCCTCTGAGCCCACCCAGACCCTGGCCAGCCGCCCCAGGAAACATCCCCAGAAGAAAATGATAAAGAAAACGCAAAGTTTCGAGATACCTCAGCCCGACAGTGGCCCCAGGGACTCCTGCCAGCCAGACCATACTAGTGTCTTCAGCAAGGGCCTGGAGGTAACCAGCACTGTAGCCACAGAGAAGAAGCTCCCGCTGTGGCAGCATGCCAGGAGCCCCCCGGTCACTCAGAGCCGGAGTCTGTCCTCCCCCTCGGGGCTCCACCCTGCTGAGGAGGATGGGAGGCAGCAGGTGGGCAGGTGAGGTGGACGTCCCCCTCCTCTCGTCCTAGCGTGTGCCCCCCGGGATCTCTGTGTCTTCCAGCAGCCGACTGAGGCACATCATGGCCGAGATGATCGCCACAGAGAGGGAGTACATTCGGTGCTTAGGATACGTCATTGACAACTATTTTCCAGAAATGGAAAGAATGGACTTGCCCCAGGGCCTTCGAGGGAAGCACCACGTTATTTTCGGCAACTTGGAGAAGCTCCACGACTTCCACCAGCAGCACTTCCTCCGGGAGCTGGAGCGCTGCCAGCACTGCCCCTTGGCCGTGGGCCGCAGTTTCCTGAGACACGTAAGTGCAGGCCATGGCGTGGGTGCCGGGCACCACAGCCAAGCAGTCGCCTCTGCTTTTCCAGGAAGAGCAGTTTGGGATGTACGTGATCTACAGCAAAAACAAGCCGCAGTCGGATGCCCTGCTCAGCAGCCATGGCAACGCCTTCTTCAAGGTCATCCCCCTCGGCCCGCCCCCCACAGCCTGCCGGAGCTGACCCTCTCACCCGGCCCTTGCAGGACAAGCAGCGGGAGCTAGGTGACAAAATGGACCTGGCCTCCTACCTGCTGCGGCCCGTGCAGCGTGTGGCCAAGTACGCGCTGCTACTCCAGGACCTGCTCAAGGAGGCCAGCTGTGGCCTGGCCCAGGGGCAGGAGCTGGGCGAGCTCCGAGCCGCCGAGGTCGTGGTCTGCTTCCAGCTGCGTCACGGCAATGACCTGCTGGCCATGGACGCCATCCGCGGCTGTGACGTAAGTGCCTCAGACGCTGGCAGCTCAGGCAATGGATGAAATCCACCTGTGTGTTCCTCTGCAGGTGAATTTGAAGGAACAGGGGCAGCTGAGATGCCGGGATGAGTTTATCGTTTGCTGCGGGAGGAAGAAGTATCTGAGGCATGTGTTCCTCTTTGAAGACCTCATCCTGTTTAGCAAGACCCAGAAGGTGGAGGGCAGCCACGACGTCTACCTGTACAAGCAGTCCTTCAAGGTAGCACCCGCCCGGTCCGATTGGGTGCAGGCATGGTGCTGCAATGGGTGTTTGCTGACTGCAGACGGCCGAGATCGGGATGACAGAGAACGTCGGGGACAGTGGCTTGAGGTTTGAGATTTGGTTTCGCAGGCGGCGGAAATCTCAGGACACCTACATTCTCCAAGCAAGCTCGGCAGAGGTCAAGAGTGCATGGACCGATGTCATAGGGAGGATCCTGTGGCGGCAGGCACTAAAGAGCAGAGGTGGGAAGATGGGGGCCGCAGGGCCTGCCAGGTTTGGAAACTGTCATACTTTCTTCTGTCTTAGAACTCAGAATCCAAGAAATGGCATCCATGGGTATAGGCAACCAGCCATTCATGGATGTCAAGCCCAGAGACCGGACCCCTGACTGTGCAGTGATAAGCGACCGGGCTCCCAAATGTGCAGTGATGAGCGACCGAGTCCCCGACAGCATCGTCAAGGGCACAGGTACGGTGGCTCGGTCCCGCCCTCACTCACCCGCCAGCCTGACGTGCTTTCTGTCCCTTTCCAGAGTCACAAATGAGAGGGTCCACAGCGGTGTCCTCCTCTGACCACGCCGCCCCCTTCAAGCGACCACACTCCACCATCTCAGACAGCAGCACCTCCTCTTCTAGCAGCCAGTCCTCCTCCATCCTGGGGTCGCTGGGCCTGCTTGTGTCCTCCAGCCCAGCCCACCCGGGCCTATGGAGCCCTGCCCACAGCCCCTGGTCATCTGATATCAGAGCCTGCGTCGAGGAAGATGAGCCAGAGCCAGAACTAGAGACGGGCACCCAGGCTGCAGTGTGTGAGGGGGCTCCTGCTGTGCTGCTGAGCCGCACACGCCAGGCCTGATGACTGTCAGGGTGGCAGTGCCCATCATGTGGCTAGAACAATACAGAGGGAGCAGCACGCCAGGCCTGATGACTCTGGGGGTGGCGGTGCCCATCGCGTGGCTGGAACGATCCAGAGGGAATAGCACAGCAGGTGTCCAGGTATTTCCCAGGATTTTAGACATTCCCTAACATTTTCAAACAAATTTATAATTTTGTCTTATTTAAAAAACAAACCTTCCACTTCCACCCAAGACAACAGCATAGGAAACAGACCTAAAACAAGACAAAAAAAGACTAAACATGAAACAAAAGATGTCAAGACACAAGACATTTGGCAACAAAGGACCGCGATCCCTGAGAGACAGGAAAACGGGAGGTGAGCCCGGTGATGGCCTCAGACCTCCCTCCGCCTTGAGAGTTTGCAGGCCTCAGTGCAGGGAGGGGCCCAGGAAGAGCCCAGCAGCCTCCGTGAGTTGAAGAGACCAAGTCAGCAGGAGTTGGCAGGTCAGAGTGCCAGAGAGAGATGCCTGCATGGGGAAAGACTCACCAGATCAGCCCCTCCAGCACCTAGTGGGTTGCTACCCATTCGCACACTCAAACAGGGAGGCTACCAAGGCTGGGAGCAACCTTTGAAAAGACCAAAGATCAATTCCTGGTACTCATGTGGGCTGGGGACAGGACCCGTTCCCACCAGCCAGACTAGGGAAACTCTCAATAGATCAATTCCTGATACTCATGTGGGCTGGGGACAGGACCCACTCCCACCAGCCAGACTAGGAAAACTCCCAATCTGTGAGCATTAGGTGGAGTTCTCAGAAAATCTTGCCTCAGGAATGGGGATAATTAGCCCTAGACTGAGCCCTGCTCCTGACTCGCCTACAAAATCATAAAAGCAAGACCTAAAATGATCAAACCATTCCCAGATAATTCACTTTATCCCAGAACAAAGCTCCAGATGATCTAGGGGTTACCAAAGTGTCCACACCCTGCAAGGTAAACTCACAGTGCCTGACCTCGGAGTGCCAGGCGTGCAGAGGAGCAGCCAAGGGCAAACACTCCAAGGAGAGTCGCCTGGCAAAGCCAACCACCCAGAGCCAGCGTCTGTGCTAGAATCACAGAATTCAAACTGTGGCTGAAATCGCAGCCCAGGCGTCCAGAAAGTTAAAGTTAAGAACCTATAATCCCAGCACTTTGGGAGGCCGAGGCAGGCGGATCACGAGGTCAGGAGATCAAGACCATCCTGGCTAACATGGTGAAACCCCGCCTACTAAAAATACAAAAAATTAGCCGGGCATGGTGTTGGCCGCCTGTAGTCCCAGCTACTTGGGAGGCTGAGGCAGGAGAATGGCATGAACCCGGGAGGCGGAGTTTGCAGTGAGCTGAGATCACGCCACTGCACTCCAGCCTGGGCGACAGAGCAAGACTCTGTCTCACAAAAAAGGTTAAGAAATGACTTAATGGAAGAGATTCAGAAGACCCAGACCGACCTTACAGGGATGAGAAACTACAATATTGACAGTGGAAACTATCCTGGATGGGGTAACAGATTGGATTTCACAGAAGAGACCATGAGGCACCTTGAAGACACATCAGTGGAAACTATTTGCATTTGTTGGGCCTCCAGAGAGACAGAACCAATAGGAGATAGCTAGATATATATACAGACAGATAGATAGATAGATAGATCGATAGATAGATAGATAGATAGATAGATAGATAGATAGACTGACAGACAGATGAGAGGGGCCTTAGGGGCATTGGCTGACACAATTTTGGCAGGTCAAGAGCCCCACAATAGGCCATCCACAAGCTGGAGACCCAAGGAAGCTGCTAGTGTGCCCAGTCCGAGTCCTAAAGCCTCAGAGCCAGGGAAGCCAGTGGTGTAATTCTCAGAGGCCAAAGGCCTGAGAACCTGGGGGCCACTGGTATAAGTCTGAGTCCATAGACCCAGTGAACTCCAAACACAAGAGATACGAGTGCACATCATAATCAAATTGCATATAACCAGTGATAAACAGAAAATCCTAAAACCAGTCAGAGGACAAGGGCATGTTCTGTTGGGAGGCACAAAGCTGATGAGGATGGCTGACTCCTCAGGAGCAGCATGGGTGAGAGGCAGTGGAATGTACTAAGGAGAAAACTGCCAAATTCACATTCTGTACCTGACAAAATCTTTCCGAAGCGATGGTGACATAAAGACATTTTCATACACACAGAAACTAAGAGTTTCATCCCCAGCAGACCTGCACTACAAGAAATGTTAAATGATGTGCTTCAGGGAAAAGAAAAATGAAGAGCATGTGCACCATCCAGGATTTTCCTCGTTATTTAAATCCCTTTAGCCCATCTCCCATTTGCCCCAAGGAATGAGTGCTGGCAGTGAGCTGCACTTTTTTTTTCTCTAAACGGGAAATGGGTTAAAAGATGAGTGGCTTGGCCGGGTGCGGTGGCTCATGTCTCTAATCCCAGCACTTTGGGAGGCTGAGGCCAGAGGATCACTTGACTTGAGCCCAGGAACTGGGGGGTCATGCTGGGAAACATGGCAAGACCGCATCTCTATTAAAAATAAATAAAAGTTAACTGACTGTTTAAACAAAAGTATTAACGTATCTGCGGTTTGTACTATACGCACAGGTAAACTGTGTGACCACAGCAGCGTGATGGCTGGGAGACGCTGGATGTGATACGTGAAGTGAGGGGTATCACTTGAAGGTAGATTGTGGTAAGCTAAAGATGTACTGATAAACCCTTGAAACACCCACTAACAAAGAATTACAGCTAATAGACCAACAGAGGAGATAAAATGGAATTTTTAAAAATCCAGTCCAAAAATACGTAGAGAAAGAGGGAAAGGGAAGAATGGACTTGGGGGCGACACAGAAGACAAGTGGAGAGAGACTGAAGCAGCCACTGGCCATCACAGCAAACACAAGCAGGGCGCAGGACGCCGGCAAGCCACAGACAGGCCTGCTCTCTGAATTGGTGACCACATGAGTAACTTCACGGGTCTGTTCTATGTCCAGAGTTGTCAAACTGCATGCTTTAAAGATGTGCAGTGGATCGTATGTCGCTTAAATCCCAACAAAGCAGTATTTTTTTAAAGTACAATCATGCACACAGCACTTCCCCTGGGAGGCAGGGGCTGTGCCCACAGAAGTCGTTACCTCTGCGTCCTGAGTATGGACAGCCACCATCACACAGCCCCAGAGGCCGCCCAGGCTCTAGCCACACTCTGGCACTGCCTGGGACAGGTGCCCTCAGGAACCCAAATGCCACTGCCCCCGTGAAAGCCACTTCAAGCGTGTTGCTTCAAATCAGAAGGCATCTACGCCTGTGGAAGAGGAGGCTGCTGGGGGCCCAGGTGTGCAGGGGGCAGGGCCAGGTGCAGGGGCACAGCTTATGCCTGTGGCCAACCCACTGGGGAGCAAGGCTGGGGATATGCCCAGGCCAGCAGGGCCAGCAGGAGTGACTGCGCCATCCTGAACACGTCCTTGGGCCTCCCAGGACCTTGGTGCCTCCCATCTGGGCTGGCACAAGCCTCCAGTCAAAAGATGGGTCTCTCTCTCCTGATAGCATGGAGCCTGGATGTGGGAATGGAGCCACACCAGCCCCACGGGAGCCCCACGACCCATCGGGCTGTGGGATGCATCCCCACGGCCGGGACCCCTCAGCCTGTGACTTGGTCTGGGCAGATGCAAAGGCCACCCTGCAGGGCTGAGGTGTCTGTGGGGAAGGAGGTGCCCAGCCCTGGGAGGCCATCTTGCTCCTGCTTTTTATTTAACCCATGGGGCTCTTTGGCCTCATTTTCTGTTTTTTGAGTTTCTCGTGCACTCCAAACTGTCCTGGAGCCAGCCCTGGTGTGAAACAGAGGCTTCCTGCTGGCAGAAGAGGCCCACCGAGTTACGTCCACACCAGCTGGCCCTGGGCACCTCTCTCTCTGGCCTTCTGTCCACACTGGGATTTGGCTCTGATTTCCAGAAGGCAGGGTTAGGAAACACCTGTTTCCAGGCAGAGTAATGCTTCTGTCTGAATCAGGCCTCATGGGCTTCACCAGCAGACACGAAGGTTTCATTTAGATGGCGAACACGTGTTCTCATTTCTCCAGGGTTCTGGACCCGTGAGCTGAAGCAGGTGCTGAGAAGTGGGAGAGGCGGCCACTGGGTCCCTCAGGGTCACTCACCCCGCCACGTGAGGCCACTTCCGCCCAGCACTGGGGGCGCTGGGAGCTGAGGGGCCCACAGGGGACGTGGGAGACAGCCCCGATGCGTCCCCATCCGCAGTGACGCTAGCGCGGAGTCGTCGCCAAGCACGTGGAGGGACAGCCCTGGAGCCCTGGCCTGGCCCAGCATCTCCCAGAGTCACTTCCTGATGCCTCCCCAGCCCTGCCCAGGAAGGGTTTGTGGCCACAGCCCCACAGCGGCCCCCTCGCCTCGACCACCAGTGCCTCCTTCCAAGCTGCCTGAGCAATCCTGGGTGGTGAGCTCCACCACTCCCACCCACGCCTCAGCACTGGGACCCCCCAGGGATGGTGTGGGGATTCCTGCCCCCCGTCCATGCCTCAGCACTGGGAGCTGGGAAGGTGTGTGATTTCCTCCCCCACCTCAGTACTGGGACCCCCAGGAAGGGTGTGTGGCCCCACCATCCTGAATGCTCAGGGCTGGTGGTCAGCGAGGTGGTTTCTAAACCAAGCCCTGGGAGGAGCCATCCTGGGACTGTGCTTGGACAAGGTTGGGGCTCCCGCAGTGAGCTCTAGCCCTCCCCAGGACCCTCCCACGGCCCCAGGGTGCCGGCCTTCAGATTGACCCCATTCGTGGATGAGTCTACAAGGCTCCCCAGTGCCCAGCAAGAGTGTTTTTACATTCAGAGGTGAGGAAGGGGTGCCGGCATCTGCCCCAGACACAACCGGGCAGGTACAGATGTCATCCCCTTGAGGACAGCAGGGAGGCGACTCAGGAGAGGCTGATCAGACGGGAGCCGCATCCCCATCACCTTCCAGAGAGACCTCTTCTTTTGCCAGGTGTCGTGAGGGCTGTGGCTTAGCTGGGCCTGCGTCCATCCCCGGTTCTGGGGAGATGCCCGGGCCCCTCCTGGATGGCAGCAGCAGTGGAGGTTTGGGTTTTGAGGGAGCCCTAAGAACCTGAGAGACTTAGATGGAGCATGGCACGCCCTGGAGAGTCCACGTCCCCAGACCCCTCATGCCAACACCATTCCACCCAGCAGTTTCTTCCCTGTGGTCAGAACAAAACCCCCAAGCCTCAGGCCTCAGGCTGGTTTTCTGACAGGCAAAATGCTCCTTACATAAGGAAAGACCTTTCCTTGGCTGACCCTAAAGTAGCCAAGGGGAGCTCACATCGCCTGGCCTGCCGCCACCACCAGGCTGCCTGACCAGCTCACCGCCTTGTTCTAGATGCTTCTGAAGCAACAGCTCGCCTGGCCCCACCCCCATCAAGCATCTGCTGGGCAGCCTCCCTCCCCGGCCCGCCTGTAGCTCCCAAAGGTCTCAAGCCTCAACATCCTGGTAACCAAGTGCACCCAGAGGGCTGGCAGGGTCACATGGAGGCAGGGGACCCTTGGCCCCAGGGTGGTCGTCTTCCCAGGAGGTCCGCCTGTCAGGTCAGAGGGCAGCAGGAGGCCACCCCACCTCCCCGGGTTCCCTCGAGCATTCCTTTGTCAGGAGCAGCTCCCCCAGGATCCAGGCATCCCTGGCCCCCCTTTGCCCCCGCCCTGCTCTCAGGAGCCCCCTGCCAGGTGCTCTGACCACAGGAAACAGGAGCCCTCAGGGCCACTGCCAGAGGACGGATTCTGCTGCCAACCAGAGGTCCTGGGGCTGGCGGCGCTGGTGTGCCTGCCCTGGGCCTTCAGCAGCCCCCATAAGGAGAAAGCTCCAGCCTCCCGTTCAGAGAAGGCTCCATCCTGGGGACACGCCTCTCCCAAGGTCACCCACGTGGGGGCTTTGTTACTCATGCTTCCCAGACTGCGTGCTGTGTCAGAGTTTTCACACCTGCCTGATGTCCTGGGGGGGCTCACAGAGGACCGACCCTGCAGGGAGATGCTGACCCACCCTGAGACCCAGGAGAAGAAAACGGCCAGGGTCCAGGCTGCTCCCACCATCCCTGGGGGATTAGCACCTTGGCTGAGCCCGAACTGACCACCTGGGGCGTAGGTCCAAGATTTAATTACAAAACGATAGGTGAATGTGGGTTCTGTGTGCCTGTGACATAGAGAATGTTTTCCACACCGCGTGTGAAATGACGAGAGCTTTTGTGTCACACATGTAGCTGCTACGAGACAGACGCTCTTGTTCCGGATCAGAGCAGCAGACAGAACCGGCACTTTTAGGGTCCAAACCCTGTTGCCCACAGAACGCCCATGACACCAGCTGGGTGGAGCTGCCGCCGAGTCCACGCCCCGTCTGGCTGGGACCTGGAGCTCCCCTCAAGCTGCAGATCCACTCTGCACCACAAGGTGGCCTCGCAGAGGAGCCTCCCGAGCTTTGGAACCAGAGGCAGGCTCAGCGATGCTCTCCATCCGGCCTGGCCCCACCGTGTGTATCAGGTGTCAGAGGCCTTGCTGGGTGCCAGGCCACGTCTGTGCTGTCACAGCTTTGAGGGGCCAGCGGGTCCTAGGGAGAGGCCCGTGCGACGTGAGTAACAGCAGTTTTTCTTCTGACAGCTGGGATGGAGGTGGGTCCTCCAGGGAGTGCCCCAGTCCTCGAGAGCCAGACTTGTGCACGGGCCTGGAAATGAAGGTCTCAGGCAGGGGCTGCGCACACCGATGGTCAGCATTGCCGTTCGGGGCCTGCAGTCGCCCATAATGGGCCCTGCCCCCTAGGCCTGGCCTCTTTTGCTTTCCTCCTGGATGGTTCCTCTACCCCTGGTCCAGCAGGGACTCAGCAGTGCCTGCCAGCTGCAGACCCCCATGCTCCTGCAGCCTGGAACCCTCCTGCCCTCCAAAGGTCATGGGGTGACCCAGGGTGGGAACACCAGACCCCCTCACCCCGTGTCCACCGCCCATGGCCGGGCTCACAGTGTCTCAGAGCCGTGGTGAGCCATCCTAGGACCAGTGTACCTCACAACCTTTCAGACCAGTGAAGGCCAGTGGGCTGGGTGGTCCAGGCATGTCCCCAACGCAGGTCCAGCCATCTCTGCACAGAACTGGAATCTCGGTTCATTTCGGTTTCAGCAGGTCCCATGTAGTTAGCAGGACAGCACTTGAGTTAGGTCTGAGAAAGAACGCCTGTTTGTCATGGCATTTCCTGTAAGGAGCCCAGAGCCGTGGCCCCAGGTTGGGACGGCGGCGCCAGAGCTGGGCCTGAGTCTGACCCAACCTGTGCTGAGTGGTCCTGCTGGAATGGGAACCCCAAGAGGACCACCCCTCTCTAAAAGAAGGGAAAACAGTAAGCGAGAGGGAGGCTGCAGGGGCCCAGACCTTGGCTGACCTTCCTAGCCATGGTCTCCACCCTCCGAGACCCAGGGGCCCCGCAGTGACAGCAGGGTGTTGGGCCACACAGAGCCCGAGTAGGTAAAGGAAGGTTCTGGAAACCACTTTTCAGAACCCAAAAGGTGTCTGGGAAATGGCGTTACCTGCCACTGTTGTTAAGTGTTTACTTTGTATCAATACTGAATTGTTAAAAATTTTAATCATAAAAACCAATGGAACATGTTTTTCTACTGTGTCCTTCGAGATTCTCTTAT